GTTGCCTAAAGTGTTTTAGAAGTTCTAGTTTCCTACGGATATTCATCAAGTCATCCAATTTTGAAATTATTAATGTCCAAAAAGATCAAGGTGTTTTAGGCTGGTCCTTGGGATAATTGAAGACACTCTAGAGACTACCATAAAATGTTAGAAATCACTTATCTGTTTAAATTCTTGTAATTCATATGTGCTTATTAAATAATCACATAAGCTATACTTTAAATCATTGCATTGAGATCTCACATTTTAATGTGTTCTGTAAAATGTTTTCAGAAAGTGCTAAAAGTGGCCGGGCATAGTGGCTCACACCTGTAATCCCAGCACTTTGGGAGGCTGAGGCGAGTTGGATCACTGAGGTCAGGAGTTCGAGAAAGAATGCTGTAAGAAACCATAAAAGCAAGAAATACGGGATGATTTCATTTTTTTTCATAGAAATCAGGAAGAAGTAAGGTTAGGGTCCATGATAACTCTGAGAAGAAAACATATTGCCAAGAAAATATACTGCAAAATGTTAATTGAAAGAGTCACATAACTCTTTCAATTCTATAGAATTGAACACATTCTATAGAGTCATGGTTCTCATGCTTTTTCCTGCCCCACCTCTCCTGAGATGGAACATAGCTTCATCATCAACAGGGACTTGGCAGGCCAGGGATTATAACAGATGCCACCCCTGTATTAAAAATTATTTCTCTCCTAGAGGGTTGAGTGTGGTGAGATAACCAGGGTGGGTATTAAGGGTCTCCGAAGCCACAGGCTACACAGTAAAGAAGTTCATGCCACTCCAAGACCAAATGGGCATCACAGCTACTGAATTGAATCCGAATGATGCACCATATCCTCCTATTCTCAGGGTGAATACGATGACCTGGGAGTTGTTTCAGTACTCAGCTCAGGAAGATAATACCAGATTAGTAGAAAGATGGATTATTTTCCGAGACCAAAATTTACATATCCTAGAAACTGAGGAAACTGAGTCTAGCTAACAGTAGGAATTTTTTTTTTTTTTTTTTTTTTTTTTTTGAGACAGCCTCCCACTGTCGCCCAAGCTAGAGTGCAATGGCGTGATCTTAGCTCGCGGCAACCTCTGCCTCTCAGGTTCAAGCGATTCTTATGCCTCAGTCCCCTGAGTAGCTGGGATTACAGGCATGTGCCACTATACCTGACTAATTTTTGTATTTTAAGTAGAGACAGGGTTTCACCATGTTGGTCAGGCTGGTCTCAAATTCCCAACCTCAGGTGATCCACCCACCTCGGCCTCCCAACGTGCTGGGATTACAGGCGTGAGCCACTGCACCCAGACAGGATTATTCTTACTTATTTATTTATAGGTCTCAAAGCATTTTTAAAAGGTCACAATCAATCTACCGTTTTATGTAAAGCCTTTAAAAGAGACAGTAAGCTGAATGATCCATTTAGTTATTTTTTGGTGAGGAAGGGGTGGTAGGAAGAAGAGAATGTCATCCATGTTTCTTAATTTTCTTTTTTTGTGTGTATTTTTCTTTTTTTCTATTAAAAAATGGATGGCACAATTTTTTTTCTATAAAAAACCTGTACTCTTATTTATATATCATTTTAGTTCAGCAGCCACCATTATATTTAACATAGTACCTATTTCTATTCTATATTATGATTTTTTTGTGTGTGTGTGTGAGATGAAGTCTCACTCTATTGCCCAGGCTGGAGTGCAGTGGTGTGATCTTGGCTCACTACAATCTCTGCCTCCCAGGTTCAAGCGATTCTCCCGCCTCAGCCTTCCAAGTAGCTGAGATTACAGGCACTTGCCACCAGACCCGGCTAATTTTTTTGTATTTTTAGTAGAGATTGGGTTTCACCATGTTGGCCAGGATGGTTTTGAACTCCTGACCTCAAATGATCCGCCCCCCTCAACCTCCCAAAGTGCTAAGGTTACCAATGTGAGCCACCATGCCTGGCTCATATTATATTATCCATAATTGATAATGATTTCGTTTCTTAAATAGCATTTCCAATTTATTTTGCTATTGATGACATGCTATTCTTTGTAGCTGATTCATCACTTTTTAAAATCTGTCTCACAGCAGCTCATGTAGTATTGGACGTTTAAAGATACTTTGAAGATAAATGTTTTGGGTGTTAAAGATGTTTTAAATGACATTTTTTTTTTTTGAGACGGAGTCTCGCTCTGTCGCCCAGGCTGGAGTGAAGTGGCACGATCTCTGCTCACTGCAAGCTCCGCCTCCCGGGTTCACGCCATTCTCCTGCCTCAGCCTCCCGAGTAGCTGGGACAACAGGCGCCCGCCACCGCGCCAGGCAATTTTTTGTATTTTTAGTAGAGACGGTGTTTCACTGTGTCAGCCAGGATGGTCTCAATCCCCTGACCTCGTGATCCGCCCATCTTGGCCTCCCAAAGTGTTGGGATTACAGGCGTGAGCCACCACGCCCAGCCAAATGACATTTAAATGATAACTATATGTGACTTAATGACACTTTCTTTATGCCGCTTTCACCCATTCTTACTATACACAGACTCTAGGGAAAACTGAGGTGCTGCTTTGTTTTCATCTCCCAAATGGGGCTTTATTCATTTAGTCATAAACCTACTTCCCTCAGTATTAGAGAAGTCTTTCATTAAGTACTGGCCAAATAAGTTTATTCTGTCTGATGGCTTAAATAGGTTAAAAGAAATATACCTGCTATATTGTGGAACATTAGGTAACTTAAAGTAGGTTTTTGAATCCTAAAATCATATAACACAAAATACAATAAAGGGACATCTCTTCCTCCTTGGTCCTGGAGTTGTCTTACCACTTATTGATTTTTTTTATTGTATTTTTATTTTATGAGACAGAGTCTCGCTGTCGCCAGGCTGGGGTGCAGTGGCGCGATCTTGGCTCACTGCAACCTCGGCCTCCTGGGTTCAAGTGATTCTCCTGCCTCAGCTTCCCGAGTAGCTGAGACTTACAGGCGCACATCACCACACCCAGCTAATTTTTGTATTTTTAGTAGAGAAGGGGTTTCACCATGTTGGCAAGGATGGTGTCGATCTCTTGACCTCGTGATCCGCCTGCCTCGGCCTCCCAAAGTGTTGGGATTACAGGCGTGAGCCACCGTGCCTGGCCCATTTTATTTTTAAAGCATGAAGTAGAACATTTTGAAAACCTGTGCTCTGTAATATGAATATTTACTGCTTTTCATAGTCTCATTTAAAATACAAAGCCTAAATAGCCGGGCGTGGTGGCACACACCTGTAATCCCAACTATTCCGGAGGCTGAGGTGGGAGAATCGCTTGAACCCAGGAGGTGGAGGTTGCAGTGAGCTGAGATTGCACCACTGCACTCTAGCCTGGGTGACAGAGTGAGACGCTGTCTCAAAAACAAAAAACAAAACAAACAAAAAAACCCCAAAGCCTTAAATTGCAATTTTGTTAGAAAAGTAACATTTGAAACCTTGTATCAAATGTATTTATTATAAAAATAATACACGCTTTTAAGCACTTTTTAAAGTATAGAAATAAAGTAAAAATGAAAGTCCTCTATTTTCTCATTTTACTCCATAGCTAATATAATTCAGACTTTCAGGAATTTAGTTTTTAAATTTAAAAGTTCTTGGCCAATCAAAAAATCTTTTTCAGGCTGGTCATGGTGGCTCATGCCTGTAATCTCAGCCCTTTGGGAGACTGTGGCAGGAGGATCACTTGAGCTCAGGAATTCAAGAGCAGCCTGGGTAACATAGTGAGATCTTGTCTCTACAAGAAAAAAAAAAAGGCTAGGTATGGTGGCACATGCCTGTGGTCCTGCTACTTGGGAGGCTAATACAGGAGGATTGCTCGACCTGGGGAGGTTGAGGCTGCAGTGAGCCCTATTCCTGCCACTGCACTCCAACCTGAGAGACAGAGCGAGACCCAGTCTCCAAATTTTTTTTTTAAAGTTTCACCTCTTAAAAGCTAACTTTAAAATAGTAAGTATGCCTCCTTTATTAATGCTGTCACTGTAGCCTCATTTGTTTCCTACATCACAGGCTAATGAATATATGACTCTAACTTAAGATTCTCTTGAAAACTAAGCCCAAAATAGGAAGGAAAGAAAGAAGGTGGGAGGAAGCCAGTGGCAATATATTTTTCATTATTGTGTGCCTTTTAAGTGTAGAATTCAGTGGTTTTCAGTGTATTTATGGAGTTGGGTGTCTTAGGCATAATTGAGACATTCTGATTTCTTAGGTCTTGAAATTTCAATGTTTATTTTTTAAAAGTTTTTATTATGGGGAATTTCAGATATACCCTAAAGTAGAAGAGTATAATGAACCCCAGTGTCCATTCCTCATCTTCCCCTCACAGCCAGTCTTCTTCCATCTTTTCCCTCATTTACTCCACCAGGGTTATTTTGAAGCAAATTCCAGATGTTATATTATTCTGTAAATATTTCAGTCTGTATCTATATAAGATGATTTTTTAAAAATGACCACAGTAATGTTCACATTAAAAAAATTTAATAATTACTTAATATTAAATAACCAGTGTTCAAATTTCTAATAAATGTAAAAAGCTTAGTTTTGTTTTATAACTTATAGAGGATAATTTTTATTAACTTGTTAGAGAAAAGTTGGATGTCATACTAAATATTTATACAATGTATTTTAATATCTACTTCAAATGAATTTATGTCACTGAAGTAAAATCCCACGGATTCCTATATATATATACACACATATATATACGTATATATATGTGTATATATATATACACATATATACGTATATGTGTGTATATATATACACATATACGTATATATGTGTATATATATATACACATATATATACGTATATGTGTATATATATACACATGTATATACACATATACGTATATATATGTGTATATATACGTATATATGTATTTTTTTTTTTTTTTGAGTCAGAGTTTTGCTCTTGTCACCCAGGCTGGAGTGCAGTGGCGTGATCTTGGCTCACTACAACCTCTTCTTCCCGGATTCAAGCGATTCTCCTGCCTCAGCCTCCTGAGTAGCTGGGATTACAGGCATGCGCCACTATGCCCGGCTAATTTTTTTGTATTTTTAGTAGAGTTGGAGTTTCACCATGTTGGCCAGGCTGATCTCAAGCTCCTGACCTGAGATGATCCACCTGCCTCAGCCTCCCAAAGTGCTGGGATTACAGGCATGGGCCACCCCCGCCGGCCCCAAAATATATTTAACTTCCTGTCTTCCTGGACGAAAAAGTTATTCTCTTACCTTTCCATGAATATACACTTGGTTTGAGATTTCCTCGTCTTACACTTCTTATTTACAGGACTTAGGGAGCCTGAACATTCTGTACTGAGGAAACAGAACAGAGGGCTGGATATTGCAGAAGTCCATCTTGCCTTCATAATGGTGCTCTTATGGTATAAGTGATGAATTCATCTGGGGGTGGAGTGAGGGAGTGGGCAGGGGAGATTATCATGGATTTACTACCACTTATAGTGCCAATATGTTTAAAAAAAGGAAAGACTTTGGGGCCTCAGCCAATTTTTAACTTTGGATGAAGTAACTTGCTTTTGCGAGCGCCATTAGATAAGGGAAAGGGACTTCTGAAGGCTAAATAACCCATTAACTGTATCTCCCTAAGAAGATACAGTTAGAGTAACAACAGCATAGGAATAACCATAGTCATTTAGAATTGTGTACAGGTCAAATCCCGTTACAACAATTTCAGAAGAGTATCTAACTTATTTGTCTTAAAGCTTATACTGCAAAGTATTAATATGTAATATATCAGATTATAGAACTTTTTTGTTCTTAAGTTTCTTTGGAGAAAAAAACACAAGGACTTTTGAAGGGGCATTTCTAATTAACCCCACAGCCAGCTTCCTTGTTACCAAGACCCTGGATGGGAATTTGCTATCACTGGTTGGCTGCGTGGCACCAGGCAGCTCGTTGGGCTCACTTGCCTCGTGCTATACCACTCCGGAGTGTTCATTTATTCATGCAGCCTAAAAAGTGTAGTGGGCATCGAGATTTGCTTGGTGCTCTGGGAGAAGACTAACATCAATAAAAGACGCAGTCCCTATTCATTAGGAATTTACAGACTGCTTGGAAGAGGCGACCCGCAAAGCAGAGTCTAAGGAACGATGCGGCCACGAGAGTGTTTGGAATTAGGGTGAAGGGAAGCTTTCCAGCGCCTACCACATCGCACATCAAACCATCTGCAAAGATCTGAAAGCATTTTTGTAGTATTTTGATTTTTATAGCTTTCATTGTAACGGGATTTAACCTGTAACATCTTTTCATCAGAGAACTGCAGATTACACAAATGAAAATATCATAAATCCCCATTTGTACTTTCTGTACTTTGTACCAAATGTACTTAACTGTATGCTAAATATAGTATTGAATATGTATCAGTGCAAACGTTAAGAGCCTTTTGCAAATAGATTTATGAACATGGATACTTATTTTGTTTACTTTTATATTACATGTACTGTTTATACAAAACATGCATTAAAACGTCTGTAATGTTATTTCAGTGTGTGATGGATGAGTGGTTGCTTTAAATCACTAGGTTTTTGATTGGTGCTAGAGTAGCTGGTGTTGCTTAACGTGGCATTTTTTTTCCTGTCCACACTTTCCACCCTTGGTACAGGTATTTTTGATAAAGCTGTGGAATGGAAAGGTATGTTTTTCATGGGGTGTTCAAGAATCTGTTACCTTAAATTTTTTTAAAGAGGTTTCCTTTCTGGGATTCCTTTTGTGTCTGGCTTAAGCAGACTTAGTTTAATTTAACAAGTAACATTTTTAGAGGCAGTATTTGAGTATAAAAGTTTGACGTGACACAAGTTTCTGACTTTACTTTTCCCCATTCCCTTATTAAAGATAGTACGAAGGATTTTAAAGCATTTGGGGTGGGGGGTTGCTCTTAAAATATATGATCTGTACCATGAGAAAGAATGTAGCCCAAGGGTTGTTTATGGTAGTTAATGATCTAGTGTGTTGTTATTGCTAGAATCCTGGTTATCATAAATTTGCAATTTCATTGAGGAAAGTGATATAAGTATTTCTTAATATATTAATATATGAAATAATTTTAGAGACTTTATTAAATACACACAGTCCTCTTTATGGTAGAGGAACAGTTCAGCTTGAGCTGGTGACCGGCTGAACTAGAGGGGTTACTCTGGGAAAGTGGCGAGTCGGCAGGGCATGTCTGCACAGATTTTGTGCCAGGTTTCCTGCCTGCACAGCGCTTTCTTCTCTGTCCAAGTTCTGTGCTGACCACAGCTGTCCACAGGCATGTTTACACTCCCTGTTCTTGCAGGTTGACTTGAGAGAACCACGTAGCTAAATTGGTGAGAGACTCAGCCTGACCGCTTGTCTTTAGAAGGCCTGATTGGAAGAGTGCACTCTATTGACTTTCCTCTAACAATGAAATTGTGAAAGGTACATGGGGCGGCTGTGAGACGTGCAGCTATCACCAGAAGTGTTTCCTTTTTCTCATTCATAGAGGTCCTGTAATAAAGAGGGATCCGAACAAGCTCAGAAAGAAAATGAATTTCAAGTAAGTAATTCAGTCTTTCTGCATCTGTGTGAGTAAACACCTGATTTGTTGCCATCTGTTTTAGGGGGCTGAGGCCATGGTTCTGGAGAGCGTTATGTTTGCCATTCTCGCAGAGAGGTCACTTGGGCCAAAACTCTATGGCATCTTTCCCCAAGGCCGACTGGAGCAGTTCATCCCGGTAAGATTTGTTCATAAACGCTTAGTTGACATATGTCAGTTTTTAACTCCCTTTTCTTTTTCAGAGCCGGCGATTAGATACTGAAGAATTAAGTTTGCCAGATATTTCTGCAGAAATCGCCGAGAAAATGGCTACATTTCATGGTATGAAAATGCCATTCAATAAGGAACCAAAATGGCTTTTTGGCACAATGGAAAAGTAAGTGGTCAAATCACTTGGTCCTAACATAGTGTTCTGTTCTTTTTTGAAAATTTTTTAATAGGTATCTAAAGGAAGTGCTGAGAATTAAATTTACTGAGGAATCCAGAATTAAAAAGCTCCACAAATTGCTCAGTTACAATCTGCCCTTGGAACTGGAAAACCTGAGGTGAGTTTTCCTTCTATTTCCTGACTTTAAATGTGATGGGTAACAGTGAAACCTTTCTTTTCAGATCATTGCTTGAATCTACTCCATCTCCAGTTGTATTTTGTCATAATGACTGTCAAGAAGGTAAGAATTGCTATGTTCTGTTACAGATGAGGAACATAAACCATGTTATCCAAACCTTTTGCAGGTAATATCTTGTTGCTGGAAGGCCGAGAGAATTCTGAAAAACAGAAACTGATGCTCATTGATTTCGAATACAGCAGTTACAATTACAGGTACTGTGTTACAGTCCAGTGTTTCCATCTCACATTGTGTGCACTGTCTTATGTCTTATTTCAGGGGATTCGACATTGGAAATCACTTCTGTGAGTGGATGTATGATTATAGCTATGAAAAATACCCTTTTTTCAGAGCAAACATCCGGAAGTATCCCACCAAGAAACAACAGGTAGGAGATGAGTTTTTGTATACTTGATAGGACATTGATCCTAACACAATTACTTTTTTTTAAGCTCCATTTTATTTCCAGTTACTTGCCTGCATTCCAAAATGACTTTGAAAACCTCAGTACTGAAGAAAAATCCATTATAAAAGAAGAAATGTTGCTTGAAGTTAATAGGTAACATTTTTCCTTTTTTGATTTGTAAAGATCTCTTATATGTTTCTTGCTTTTATCATTCCAGGTTTGCCCTTGCATCTCATTTCCTCTGGGGACTGTGGTCCATTGTACAAGCCAAGATTTCATCTATTGAATTTGGGTACATGGTATGTTTTAGCAGCGTTTTTGTTTTTTTTTTGTTCCTTACAGAGGGTTCTCTGTCTCCCCAAGTACCCGAATGTGGTGACCTGGTGGCATCAGGACAGTGTGGCTCAGCCCAGGAAGCCGGGGGAGAAGCCGCTGTCACTGATGCTGTGGTTGCCTTTGGAGGTTGCCCTCACTTCCAGGCCAGCTGACCTTGCCTCCCCTGCTTCAGAGAAGTGCCTGCAATCCTGATGGGGAATGTAGGCATCTGCACCCTCGAAGTCCAGCTCTGACCTCAGTCCCTTCTGACACGGGACAGTAAGTGAAGAAGAGTGGGTGGCTCCTGCCTG